GAGTAGGAGGCAAGAACGAACAAGGGAAATTTGTGAGACACAAAAGAAAGTAGTCTGATGAGAGCAGAGGGCAGAGAAGAAATGAGACTTGCTAGGTAGAATGGTCAAATAATGGGAACCTTTGAAATAAAATAAAGTGCCTACTATGGGGGGGCAGTTCCTTCCCTGTACGTGGTGCCTATCTCAAGGCAAAAGTAGAGAAGAGATTTACGACGAGGATTTTATTAGGTTGGTGCAAAAGTAATTGCAGAGAAAAAAGAAGTGTTTTACGGAGGTCATTTTGACAAGCTGTATTTGATTTTTTAAAAAAGAGATTAAGATAATACATTTTATGTTATGTGCTTTTTACCTAATTTTTTAAAAATGAAGAAGACAGATGAGGAGGAGGAGAAAGAGTTCAGATGACTGCTAGGAGATGAAATCCTATACCAGAGAGAAGAAAGAAGAGTGACCCGTTCTGCCCTAGGTCTTTTGGTTATTTGAAGTAGCTGCTTCTCCACCCCACCCCCAGAAACAGTAACAAGCACTCACCACCTTCTTCAGAGAGTGTGTGAGAGAATAAAGGTCAGGAGAGAAAACATGTTTAGTGCATCTGAAAGGAAACCCGCGAGTTAACCACTTCCTTCTGTCCCCACCCTTCCATCTTTCTCTAAATATTGGTGAGGTTATGGAGCTTGCGTTGGCGCGCGGGAAGCCGAGAAGAACGGGACTCAAAGCCCGGCTGGGAAGTCAGGTATCTAGTTGGCCGGCGATAAGGGTTTCACCTTCAGGACTGGAGCTCCACAAGATTCAACCGTTATATCAACCTCCCCGGCCCAGGTCTTACCATCACAGCGTCACAAACTCCAGGTCGCCTAGGCGCTGCGCAGGAAGCGCTTGCCAGCCCCGGACTTCTGCGCGCGCTGCATGCCCATTGGATGTGCTCATTCCCACCCCAGCCAATCCCGAAACTCGCTCGGACGCTGACAGAAGACTGCGCCGCTGCTTTGGGATTGGTAGCTGAGTTTTGTGTCGCGCCTTTTCTGACGATGCGAACAACATGGCGGCGGAAAGTGGTAGCGATTTTCAGCAGAGACGTAGAAGGCGCCGGGACCCGGAGGAACCGGAAAAAACAGAACTCAGCGAAAGAGAGCTGGCAGTAGCAGTGGCGGTGTCCCAGGAGAACGATGAGGAGAACGAAGAGCGCTGGGTTGGACCTTTACCTGTGGAGGCAACACTGGCCAAGAAGAGGAAAGGTAGCTGCAGACATAGTACCGGGACGAATTGGTGTGTTTGGCTCCTCTCATTTACTCCCCACAGCAGCCACATGAAGTTGGAATTTCGAACTCTTATTTAGGTATGCAAAAGGGTACCAGTTCTCTTTAAGGCATAGATCTTATACTTTACTTTTTTTTCTTCAGTCTTAGAGTTTGAAAGAGTCTATCTTGATAATCTCCCCAGTGCATCCATGTATGAGCGCAGTTACATGCATAGAGATGTTATCACCCATGTGGTATGCACCAAGTAAGTCTATCACATCTTTTTTACTTTGTTCTAGAAATTAACTTTTAACATTTCATATATGCAGAACAGATTTTATTATTACTGCCAGTCATGATGGACATGTCAAGTTCTGGAAAAAAATAGAAGAGGGAATTGAATTTGTTAAACATTTTCGTAGTCACCTGGGTAAGAATTGCACCTCATTTTCTTGTAGCTCTCTAGAATGTTTTAATTTCATTTATTGAAATAGGAGTTATTGAGAGTATTGCAGTTAGCTCTGAGGGAGCATTGTTCTGTTCTGTGGGTGATGATAAAGCAATGAAGGTGTTTGATGTAGTGAACTTTGACATGATCAACATGCTGAAACTTGGGTGAGTCTTTTTAAAAGTATATATATTTTAACTTTTTTTCCCTCTCAATTCTTTACGATTTTAGCTATTTTCCTGGACAGTGTGAGTGGATCTATTGCCCAGGGGATGCAATTTCTTCAGTTGCTGCTTCCGAAAAGAGTACAGGAAAAATTTTCATTTATGATGGCCGAGGAGATAACCAGCCACTTCATATTTTTGACAAACTCCATACATCACCTCTTACTCAGATACGGCTAAACCCAGTTTACAAAGCAGTAGTGTCTTCTGACAAATCTGGGATGATTGAATACTGGACTGGGCCTCCTCATGAATATAAATTCCCCAAAAATGTGAACTGGGAATATAAAACTGACACTGATTTATATGAATTTGCCAAGTGTAAGGCTTATCCAACCAGCGTATGTTTTTCACCAGATGGGAAGAAAATAGCTACTATTGGTTCTGATAGAAAAGTTAGAATTTTCAGATTTGTAACTGGAAAACTCATGAGAGTCTTTGATGAATCACTAAGCGTAAGTGTAATTTAAATTTAACCGTACTTTACGAGTTTTTGTTACTAAATGGTTTATTTCCTAGATGTTTACTGAACTGCAACAGATGAGGCAACAGTTACCAGACATGGAATTTGGCCGACGAATGGCTGTAGAACGTGAGTTGGAGAAGGTTGATGCTGTAAGATTAATTAATATAGTTTTTGATGAAACTGGACACTTCGTGCTGTATGGAACAATGCTGGGCATTAAAGTTATAAATGTAGAGACAAACCGGTAAGCTTTAATATGAGGTATGTTTTTTAAAATTCTGTTGTATAAAACATTGTTATATTTTTAGGTGTGTGCGGATTTTAGGCAAACAAGAAAATATTAGAGTGATGCAATTGGCTTTGTTCCAGGGGATAGCCAAAAAGCATCGTGCTGCAACTACTATAGAAATGAAAGCTTCTGAAAATCCTGTTCTTCAGAATATTCAAGCTGACCCAACAATAGTCTGTACATCATTCAAAAAGAATAGATTTTATATGGTATGTGTAAGTACTAGGAGATTAGACGGTAATCGTTGACTCACTTTTTACTTTCCTCCTTGAGTTTACCAAACGAGAACCAGAAGATACGAAAAGTGCAGATTCTGATCGAGATGTTTTTAATGAGAAACCTTCTAAAGAAGAAGTCATGGCAGCTACTCAAGCTGAAGGACCTAAACGAGTTTCGGACAGTGCCATTATCCACACCAGCATGGGAGACATTCACACCAAACTTTTTCCTGTTGAGTATGTATAACAACTGTTTTTATTGGCTTATGAGGTTTCATATTTGTAACATATGTCTTAATAGGTGCCCTAAGACAGTGGAAAACTTCTGTGTTCACAGCAGAAATGGTTATTATAATGGGCATACATTTCACCGTATAATTAAGGTAAGTTACATAAATTTCATGTCATATAAGAACAATGTAATGTTTTTGTGTACTTTCTGTTAAGGGCTTTATGATTCAGACTGGAGATCCAACAGGTACTGGTATGGGAGGAGAAAGCATATGGGGAGGAGAATTTGAAGATGAATTTCATTCAACATTACGACATGACAGGCCATACACACTCAGCATGGCTAACGCGGGATCAAATACTAATGGATCCCAGTTTTTCATAACGGTAGTACCAACGGTAAGTACAGTATCATTGTTTATAAACTACAGTACCAAGATTTTCCATTTGTCCTCCAACACAGCCTTGGCTTGATAATAAGCATACAGTATTTGGACGAGTGACTAAAGGAATGGAAGTTGTACAGAGGATCTCCAACGTCAAAGTCAATCCCAAAACAGATAAGCCCTATGAGGATGTCAGCATCATAAATATTACTGTCAAGTAAAATAAGATTTGTTTTAATGTACTTGCAAATAAAAATACAATATTAAACAGATTATTTTACATTAGGAAGCTTAGGACTTGCTGAATATACAGATCATGTTTCAAAGATACAGTATTTTTGTATTTTTTATTAAAGGCTATTTTTTAAAAATTACCTTTGACTTTTCTCGCAATATTTCTAATCCT